TCTCTGAGCCTCAGTTTCTTCCAGATCTAGAAGGAGAATAATATTTATTTTGAAGGATTGTTGTCACAACTAACTTATAAGTGTATAAAATGCCTAATCTAGGTTTGGCACTTCATGGGTGTTTAATAGGTGGGAATTATAATTTGGAAGCACCGGAGTGGGTGGGATGATGATCTGGGCAATGTATTATTATTTGTTTACTATTACCAGATCCAGATATATGCAGGGGAAAGCCAGCTTAGAATTCAAAAAGCCACTTTACATAGCTACTTTTGTTAAATGGATGTCAAATAAATACATAATGATATTTGCAGTGTGACTTAATAAAGGCCTTCAGGGGGTTTTCCAGCTTTCACTGTTAGGATTTTTTCTGATAATAGTCCCATACTTTCCTACTCTGATGTGTCCTCACTCAGAAGCACTGTCTGGCTCTCCCCAAAGGGAGCTCGGGACAGTTTCCTGCCTGAGGTGTTCAGGTGAATTCTGTGCTCACTTTTCCTTTCTCTCTCCTTGTCTGTCTCTCTGACCCTGAGGTCTTATCTTGTCCTCTGGGAGGTATGTTAAGTGCTCTGCCAGGCTGCCTGTGCCTGGCCTGTTTTTTCTCACTGCCAGTACCTCTTGGATTCCAATTCCAAACATGGTATCCATCTGGGGTCACCCTTTCTTCCGGTGCCAAGAGAGAACACATTCCAAATGGAACACAAATGTGCCTCCCATGCTGGCTCTCCTCATTCTGCTTGGGAAAAACAGAGAGCAGGATGTGGCCGCATCATCCCACGCTGCTGGACTTTTCAGTCCTGTAGTGCTACTTTCCCTTGGGACTATTTAGGTTTTTCTGCTAAGAACCAAATTTGAAGACTCCCAAGAAACATGGAACCAAGGAAGCTTGCCAGAGCTCTGCAGGGAGAGCCAGAGCCTTGCTGAGACAGCGGGGGTGGTGGGGAGGAGAGAGGGGGGGAGAGGGGGAGAGAGAGAGAGAGAGAGAAAGAGGTTTTTAAATTCTCCATGAAGTGTACTATGTTCCATCATTCCTTCCCAAAGCCACCGGAAGCATTCCTTCTAGGAAAGGTGGAGTCGGTAGTGAGAAGCCGGAGGTGAGAAGACCCCTGAGCGGATGGATTCATTCATTTTCTGAATTTCCTATGTGAGGACAGTATTAGAGCCCAGTGAGGCTTTGAGAGGCCCCAAAGATGAGCGCCAACAGCAGCAGAGTGGGCCAGCTTCTCTTGCAGGGTTCAGCGTGCATTAGGTGGAAGCAGGATGTGGAAGGGGCTGTCTACCACCTAGCCAACTGCCTCTTACTCCTGGGCTTCATGGGGGGCAGTGGGGTGTATGGATGCTTCTATCTTTTTGGCTTCCTGAGTGCAGGTTACCTGTGCTGCGTGCTGTGGGGCTGGTTCAGTGCCTGTGGCCTGGACATTGTTCTTTGGAGCTTCCTGCTGGCTGTGGTCTGCCTGCTCCAGCTGGCACACCTGGTATACCGCCTGCGTGAGGACACCCTCCCTGAGGAGTTTGACCTCCTCTACAAGACGCTGTGCCTGCCCTTGCAGGTGCCCCTACAGACATACAAGGAGATTGTTCACTGCTGCGAGGAGCAGGTCTTAACTCTGGCCACTGAACAGACCTATGCTGTGGAGGGTGAGACACCCATCAACCGCCTGTCCCTGCTGCTCTCTGGCCGGTAAGCTACTCTATCCATTGCCCAGAATTTCTTTCCCACATGATCTCTTCTCTTCCCTTGCCAGGGTTCGTGTGAGCCAGGATGGGCAGTTTCTGCACTACATCTTTCCATACCAGTTCATGGACTCTCCTGAGTGGGAATCACTACAGCCTTCTGAGGAGGGGGTGTTCCAGGTAACAGGGAGCCTGGTGGCAGCACCGCCTCAAACTTTTATTGTCTGCTTCTGACCCCTCTCAGGTCACTCTGACTGCTGAGACCTCATGTAGCTACATTTCCTGGCCCCGGAAAAGTCTCCATCTTCTTCTGACCAAAGAGCGATACATCTCCTGCCTCTTCTCGGCTCTGCTGGGATATGACATCTCAGAGAAGCTCTACACTCTCAATGACAAGCTCTTTGCTAAGTTTGGGCTGCGCTTTGACATCCGCCTTCCCAGCCTCTACCATGTCCTGGGTCCCACTGCTGCAGATGCTGGACCAGAGTCCGAGAAGGGTGATGAGGAAGTCTGTGAGCCAGCTGTGTCCCCTCCTCAGGCCACACCCACCTCTCTCCAGCAAACACCCCCTTGTTCTACCCCTCCAGCTACCACCAACTTTCCTGCACCTCCTACCCGGGCCAGGTTGTCCAGGCCAGACAGTGGCATACTGGGTGAGGACTCCACCAGTCTGGTGCTGGAGGATTTTGAGGAGGTGTCAGGATCAGAATCGTTTATGGATTATAGGAGTGATGGGGAGTACATGAGGTGAAGGGAGAACTAACATGGGCACAGCCACCGGCTCAGGATCCTATGTAAGTACTCAGAAGGCAGCCGCTGCACATTCTGCTAAAATCCTCCCTCTTTTTCTTTCCACAGCTTCTAGAATTCCTCTCCAGAGCTACTCTCAAGTTATATCCAGGGGACAGGCCCCTTTGGCTCCAACCCACACGCCTGAACTTTAAGGATCATTGGACTATCTTCTCTGTGGCCAGCGCAGCTCTCTTCTGTGTTCACAGAATGGCCACTGATAGGCATGCCTCTTTTCCCACCCACTGGAAGGCTCACAGGCAAGGTGAGAGAGGACACAGAAGGTGCCAACACTGTCGCTACAGTAAGGACCTGAAGTGACTTTGAGAAATTCACCCTCACAAACCTTCCTTCAGGAGCAGGCATTGGTAGTGCAGAGGCACAGATTCCGTCCTTTACCAGCTGCAGAATCTTGGGCAAGTTACATAGCCTCTGTGAGCCTCATCGGTAAACAGTGGGGGTTATGAAACCCACCTCACAGGGTTGTTGTGAGGATCCAATGAGTTGATTTAGGTAAGCACCTAGCACATGCCGTGGCACCAAGTAAGCACTCAATAAATCACTCAACTCCTTTCCCTATGTTGTTTCTTTGCATTGTCTGAAAGGA